TAACTGCTGTCTCCCTAAGATGTATAAAACCAAGCTGTAACCCAACCACTTTGGGCTCACGTTCTCAGGACCCCCTGAGGCTGTGTCACCAGCCATGGTCACTCAAGTAGGAGGCCCAGAATAAAACTCTTGACAGACTTTGAGTCTTTTTGGTCAACATAACCTAACCCTAAACATAATCCTCCTGGGGAAGGTGAGATCACAGGTATCTCTTTTCTTCGTTCGATCTGTGTATTTCCTGATTTCTCTACAGTTTTTAGGCATTCGCTGTGTGATCTAGAAAAGCTACAGAGTCTCGCTCCGTCGCCAGGCTGGAGTCCAGGGGCGCGATCTCGGCTCACTGCAACCTCCACCTCCCGAGTTCAAACTATTCTCCTGCCTCAGCCCCCGAGTAGCTGGGATTACAGGCACACGCCACTACTCCCAGCTAATTTTTGTATTTTTGGTAGAGAAGGGATTTCACCATGTTGGCCAGGATGGTCTCTATCTCTTGACCTCGCGATCCGCCCGCCTCGGCCTCCCAAAGTGCTGGGATTTATAGGCGTGAGCCACCGCGCCCAGCCACAAATTCTATTTTCTTTCTCTTCCTTGGAAAGCATCGCTGGGCATTTATCCTGTCCTAGTATTTGAGTGAAACTTCTCTTAGCATTTCAGCGCAGTGACCACGATACACCCTTTCCTTTCCTTCTCTTTATGGGAAACTCGGTTCTAACCCAGAGGCCTTGGGCTCCAGGACCCAGTCAGGCAGCCCTGGACTTGACCCTAAAAGGGAGTAAAGACAAATGCGAAGTTCAATCAGGGGTTCAGAGCTCCCAAAGCTCATAGCCTGGAGCTTCTTAACCTTTAGGCAGGGTAGAGACATTTAAAACGGCCCCTAAACTTGGGGGGCGCGTAGGCTCATGGGAAATAGAGTAGGGTGCTTGTCCTGGGACCAGCTGTGGGCCCCGGAGGCTGACTTCCGGTGCACTCCTGCGCGTGTGCACCTCTCTCTGTGTGCGTGTTCGCGCATGCGCGCCGCCGCTGCACTGCCCTCGCTTCCTGTGCGTCCTCAGGTCACCGCTTGCTCTAGTTCCCAGGCTTTGGCCTCCAGTGGACGAGAATCGCGGAGCCTGCGGGGCTGGAGGTTGAGCGCCCGGGCCAGCACCTAGGCGGGCGATGACTTCAGTGACCTGCTTCTCCCCCTCTAGGTCTACCAGCCACAGTCTCTGCACGTTTCCAAGAGCAGCAGAAAATGAACACATTGCAGGTGAGTTTTCATGCTTGTGTATATGTTCCTCAATCTCCCAATTCTGATCATGTTGCCATTACAGGGGCCAGTGTCATTCAAAGATGTGGCTGTGGATTTCACCCAGGAGGAGTGGCAGCAGCTGGACCCTGATGAGAAGATAACTTACAGGGATGTGATGTTGGAGAACTATAGCCATCTAGTTTCTGTGGGTGAGAATAGCTTGCTTTCTGAATGCTCTCAGTCCCCAAGTCCTCCTTCTTTTCCCATTAACAGGATATGATACCACCAAGCCAAACGTCATCATTAAGTTGGAGCAGGGAGAGGAGCCGTGGATAATGGGAGGTGAATTTCCATGTCAACATAGTCCAGGTAAGTTAGTAGCGTATCAAAGGTTAAAAAATGGGCCCCTAACGCCCACCTTGTCCCCCGACAGCCGCCCTGCCCGCAGGCCATGTGGCCCCCGCTGTTGCTGCTGCTGCTGCTGCTCCCGGCCGCCCCGGTCCCCACCGCCAAAGCCGCTCCCCACCCGGATGCTAACACCCAGGAAGGCCTTCAGAACCTGCTCCAAGGTTTCAACCGCCCCATGCTGGAGGGGAGGGGCACCAGGAAGTCCCCCTTTATCCCCTTCCCCAGGAGTCGGGGCTGGCGGAGACGGAGAGCTGCGGGCAGACTCACACCTGGCCCCGGGCTCTGGCTGTATTGATGGGGCTGTGGTGGCCACGCGACCAGAAAGCCGGGGAGGAAGACCTGCGGTTCCGTGAGAGGCGTCCAGGGCTGCAGGCCACGGCGACAGGCTCCGGGGAACATGGGGCTTTCCCTGTCCACTCCCAAGGAGTGTGGGCCTCAACGCATTGGCAGGGGACGGCCGTGTGCCCTCTCCAGACCCCACCCCCAGATGCATTTATTAGAAATAATAAAGTTCTTTCTTAGCTAGAGGTGCTGTTTCCTTTTGGGATGGGCCCGTG